CCCCAGGTGTGCCCCCGCTGTCCCAGGTGTGTCCAAGATGTACCCCAGGTGTGTCCCAGCTGTCCCAAGTGTGTCTCAGGTGTGCCCCAGGTGTGTTCCAGGTGTTCCCCAGCTGTCCCAGCTGTCCCAGGTCTCAGGTGTGCCCCAGGTGTGTTCCAGGTGTTCACCAGCTGTCCCAGCTGTCCCAGGTCTCAGGTGTGCCCCAGGTATGTTGCAGGTGTTCCCCAGCTGTCCCAGCTGTCCCAGGTGTGTCCCAGGTGTTCCCCAGGTGTGTCCCAGCTGTCCCAGGTGTGTCCCAGATGTGCCCCAGGTGTACCCCAGGTGTTTCTCAGGTGGATTCCAGGTGTGTCCCAGGTGAGCCCCAGCTGTATTCCATATGCGTCCCTCTGAGTGGGGCCTTGGTTTGATGTAGCTCCGGGGATCTTCTGCTCCCTGGTCCTGGTGTCACCAGCAACTGCCTCTTGACAATCCTGCCTTGCCTGCAAACCCCAGGTGAGAAGAAGACAAATGACTGGGAACTGACCCCTCAGTAAGCGCTGGTGGTCTCACCTACAGACCCCCAGGAAGCTGGTCACTGTGGGCTTCTTTTCCTCTCTAAATTCCTATTATCAGGTGGTTTTCTTTCTCATTTGCTATTTTCTTAAAAATAAAAATAGGGAAAAACAGCCTTTGTAAATTACGGTTTCTTCCGGCTCCATCCTCTCCGTCAGGCCCACATCCCAAGGAAACAGCAGGCTTGAGCCTGGCTGCTGAAGCCAGGGGCTGGATGGAGCAGCTCAGAACAGAGCTTTGAGTGCCTCTCCAGCCAGGGGCCCCAGAAGCCTGGTGGTTGTTTGTCCTTCTCAGGGGAAAAGTGAGGCGGCCCCTTGGAGGAAGGGGCCGGGCAGAATGATCTAATCGGATTCCAAGCAGCTCAGGGGATTGTCTTTTTCTAGCACCTTCTTGCCACTCCTAAGCGTCCTCCGTGACCCCGGCTGGGATTTAGCCTGGTGCTGTGTCAGCCCCGGGCTCCCAGGGGCTTCCCAGTGGTCCCCAGGAACCCTCGACAGGGCCAGGGCGTCTCTCTCGTCCAGCAAGGGCAGGGACGGGCCACAGGCCAAGGGCAGCAGTCAGGCCTGCTCTGTCTGTGAACGCTCCCGGCTTGGCCTCGGCTGATGGGCCCTCACGCCTGAAGCGGGCAGGAAGCTCCGGGATGGATTTCGGGTCTTTGGAGACCGTGGTGGCCAACTCTGCCTTCATCGCCGCCCGAGGCAGCTTTGACGGCAGCAGCTCCCAACCCTCCCGGGACAAGAAGTACCTGGCCAAGCTCAAGCTGCCCCCGCTGTCCAAGTGTGAGTCCCTCCGCGACAGCCTCAGCCTGGAGTTTGAGAGTGTGTGCTTGGAGCAGCCCATCGGCAAGAAGCTCTTTCAGCAGTTCCTACAATCGGCAGAGAAGCACCTGCCGGCCCTGGAGCTCTGGAAAGACATCGAGGACTATGACACGGCAGACAATGACCTCCAGCCACAGAAGGCCCAGACCATCCTGGCCCAGTACCTGGACCCCCAGGCCAAACTCTTCTGCAGCTTCCTGGATGAGGGGATAGTGGCGAAGTTTAAGGAGGGGCCTGTGGAGATCCAGGACGGGCTCTTCCAGCCCCTGCTGCAGGCCACCCTGGCACACCTGGGCCAAGCCCCCTTCCAGGAGTACCTGGGCAGCCTGTACTTCCTGAGGTTCCTGCAGTGGAAGTGGCTGGAAGCCCAGCCCATGGGGGAGGACTGGTTCCTGGACTTCAGGGTCCTAGGGAAAGGGGGCTTCGGGGAGGTGTCGGCCTGCCAGATGAAGGCGACCGGCAAGCTGTATGCCTGCAAGAAGCTGAACAAGAAGCGGCTGAAGAAGAGGAAGGGCTACCAGGTGAGCAGCGCGACCCGGCCAGCAGGGATGGGAGCCAGTGCGTACTCAGCGTCTCACTTTTCAGGGTGCTATGGTGGAGAAGAAGATTCTGATGAAAGTACACAGCAGGTTCATCGTGTCTCTGGCCTATGCGTTTGAAACCAAAGCCGACCTCTGTCTGGTGATGACCATCATGAACGGAGGTGACATCAGGTAAGGGCTGGGCCAGAGGGCACGAGGGGGCCGGGGTGCATGGTTCCCACGTGTCTTCCCCCAGGTACCACATCTACAACGTGAATGAGGAGAACCCTGGCTTCCCGGAGCCGCGCGCCCTCTTCTACACGGCGCAGATCATCTGCGGCCTGGAGCACCTGCACCAGAGGCGGATCGTCTACCGCGACCTCAAGCCCGAGAACGTGCTGCTGGACAATGACGGTAGGAGGTGCCCTCGGCTGGGAGGGATGAGGAGCCAGGGGTGACTCCGCTATCTGCCTCTCAGGCAATGTCCGGATCTCTGACCTTGGGCTGGCCGTGGAGCTGCTGGACGGACAGAGCAAGACCAAGGGCTACGCAGGGACCCCAGGTAAGGGTCTGAGCGCAGCTGGGGAGGCTCCGACCTCTGAACCCGCAATGTCCCTTGCTGGCAGGTTTCATGGCCCCCGAGCTCCTGCAGGGCGAGGAGTACGACTTCTCCGTGGACTACTTTGCCCTGGGGGTCACCCTGTATGAGATGATTGCGGCCAGAGGACCCTTCCGAGCCCGTGGAGAGAAGGTAGGAGGCGGCCGGCAGGTGTCTCTGCAGCCTGGCAGGGCTAAGGCTACGCGTGTCCCCACAGGTGGAGAACAAGGAGCTGAAGCACCGGATCATCTCAGAGCCCGTGAAGTACCCTGATAAGTTCAGCCAGGCCAGCAAGGACTTCTGCGAGGCGCTGCTGGAGAAGGACCCGGAGAAGCGCCTGGGGTTCAGAGATGAGACCTGCGACAAGCTCCGTGCCCACCCCCTCTTCAAGGACCTTAACTGGAGGCAGCTGGAGGCTGGTACTGTTGGACGCCTCAGCCCCGGAGAGGGTAGCCTGGCGTCTGTGTTTTCTGTCTCCCACAGGGATGCTGATGCCCCCTTTCATCCCAGACTCCAAAACTGTCTACGCAAAGGATATTCAGGACGTGGGTGCCTTTTCCACCGTCAAAGGTGTGGCCTTTGACAAAACAGACACAGAATTCTTTCAGGAATTTGCCACTGGCAACTGCCCCATCCCCTGGCAGGAGGAGATGATCGAGACGGGCATCTTTGGCGAGCTGAACGTGTGGCGCTCGGACGGTCAGATGCCGGACGACATGAAGGGCATCTCCGGGGGCTCCAGCTCCTCGTCCAAGTCAGGGATGTGTCTGGTTTCCTAGGTGACGCCCCAGAGTCCACGTGGAGGAAAAGGACCCATACGGCTCGATGGGGGCCGCCTGCCTCCGTGGTGCCAGCCTGGGGTCTGCTAGCAAGGGGACACGTGGTTCCCTCCACCCAGGTCCCCATCACGCCATCTCCTTGCGGCCCAAGGAGGAGAAAGCCCACATCGGCCTGAGCCGCCAGACGCACATGCTGGTGCCGTGAGCCCCCGACTGCATATTTCACGTCTTTTGCTCCATCTCACTGAGAAGACATAAGATGCTCTCCAGAGGGAGTAAGCCAAAAATCTACAAACTCTTAGGGAGCCTCCTGCATTGGTGATTGACCAACCGTGTGGTCAGGGGCAGAGACTCGGTTTTGGCCTCCCAAGACCTTAGCCATTGGCTTCCCAGAGCCACGCTCCTCAGCGGGAGGTGCACGGTGGCCAGGTCAGGGGTCAGTGAACCCTGGCCGCAGCCCCTGGCCCCACTGGGGAGGGCTGGACCTCGCCCCCCCCAGGTCCCTCTGTGCAGGCTCCTGACTTCCAGGGTGCCCGGGCCCTGTGCTGGTGGCCTGCACGCCACATGGTCCCCTGCACCCTGCGGCGCCGTGGTCCTCTGCACACTGGGGCACCATGGTCCCCTGCACTCCGGGGTGCCATGGTCCACATCTGCCAGGCGCAGGCTCTGTTGGGCTGTTGGGAGGAGGGGAGCGGGTGTGGAGTCTGGGGGTCTCAGTGCATCTTGGGGTCTCCTTATCTCAGGGTGTCCAGCTGACGGCAGCTGGTGCAAAGTTCCCACCCCTGAGCTGGGGAGCTGAAAATGTTTTCTGTCTTGACCCTGAGTCCCGGAAGCACCTCAGCTGCTCTTGGCGGGCAAAGCCAGGACCGTTTGCTCTCTGACCCTCCTCCCCACTGGGGCTGGTCCGTCTCATCTCCCAGGGGACACTTCAGGCCACGGGCCTTGTGCATAGGGACAGAGCTCCTTGCTGCAACCCCTCTCTGTGTTCCCAGTAGCAGCAGCACTGGAGTCCTAAAGCCATAGCCCGGGAAGACACTCACAGCCCACCTTCTCATACAGCTCGGCCCCACCCACAATGCACCTGGCATTTCCAACTGCACTTTGAACACTGAAGGTTCCCCAAATGCTTTGTGTGTTTTAACTGCAGGAAGTTAGTTCTGTTGCAACTGCCTCCAGGACACACTCCCTCTTGAGGGCCGGCGGTGCTGGCCTGGGTTCCATGGCCTCAGCAGCCGGCTCAGAGGGAGTGCATCCAAGCCGCAGGGAAGCAGTGGTGATGGGCGGCCTGAGGACTCCTTTCCAGAGAGGGCCTCTGAGCTCCTTTTAGGAAAGAACTTCCTTTGAGCCCCGGCCACTGTTGTACCAGTGGGAGAAGAAGCCTGACCCTGCCACATGTGGTCACGGGGAGAGAAGATGGTAGGACGTCCCCGTGAGCCTTGGGGCAGAGCTGGTGGTAGAAAGAAGCCCTGTCTACTCTAATTTGGTGAGAGGGGCCGCGGCAAGTGGCTGATGATGTGACTGATGGAGACAGGGTGGCTTGGGAAGGTCCCACTTGGGGGTGTCACGTCCTGCAGGGAGTGGAAGAGATGGATCCTCCGTAGCCTGGACTGGTGGGTCTCGGCCTCTCTCCCAGAAATGGCAGAGACAGCTGCCTGAGAGTCAGTGCTGCAGTGGGCAGGGCCTATGCCCTCACAGTCCTCAGGCTGCCAGGTCGTCCTCTTCCTGTTGGGGAGAAGAGGACCCTGGCAATCCACAATTTTGGAGATTTGCTGGCTGCAGCCAAAATGGGGACCCAACTCCCTCCTATGTGGTTTTAGAGCTTCTGGAGGGAAGATAGGCCACGCCCCTGGGTGAGGAGCACGTCTTCCCACAGATCCTAAGTCGGCCACACCCTGGGTGAGGAGCACGTCTTCCCATAGGTCCCACGTCAGCCACACCCTGGGTGAGGAGCACGTCTTCCCATAGATCCCACATCGGCCACACCCTGGGTGAGGAGCATGTCTTCCCATAGATCCCACGTCGGCCACACCCTGGGTGAGGAGCACGTCTTCCCATAGATCCCACATCGGCCACACCCTGGGTGAGGAGCATGTCTTCCCATAGATCCCACGTCGGCCACACCCTGGGTGAGGAGCACGTCTTCCCATAGATCCCACGTCGGCCACACCCTGGGTGAGGAGCATGTCTTCCCATAGAACCCACGTCGGCCACACCCTGGGTGAGGAGCACGTCTTCCCACAGATCTCAACAGAACTCCACATCGTCTGGTTTTGTGGAGACTTTCATATGTCCTGTCAAGTTGCCTCATGCACCTGCAGACTGTTCTTGGGAAGCAAACCTGGACTGCAAAATAAACCTCCCGGCCTCCTCCTGTCCTGGCTCTGAGCGTCTGACACTTCTGAGAC